ACTTGACCCCATTTTTTTTTTTTTTTTTTAGACGGAGTCTTGCTCTTGTCGATCTCTGCTCACTGCAACCTCCGCTTCTTGGGTTCAAGTTATTCTCCTGCCTCAGCCTCTTAAGTAGCTGGGATTAAGCGCCACCACGCCGAGCTAATTTTTGTACTTTTAGTAGAGATGGGGTTTCACTATGTTGGTCAGGCTGGTCTCGAACTCCTGACCTCAGGTGATCCGCCTGCCTCAGCATCCCAAAGTGCTGGGATTACAGGTGTGAGCCACCGCGCCCCCTGACCCCTTCTTAAGTGGAGAAATATCTGTATCTGCATGCCCACAGGGGAGCTCCTAATTACACCATGTGCCGCATCCAAGCCACAGGCCGGTGATGTGAAGACACCCGATCCAAGAAATACAATAGCATTAAGAAAGAAAAAATGCTGCCATGGATACTACCAAACGCCAAATGACTCTAACACGTAGGCTAATTGCAAGGACCTTAAAATCGCAAATAAAAAGGCGCCTGTAGGTCGGGCGCGGTGGCCCACACCTGTAATCCCAGCACTTTAGGAGGCGGGCGGATCACCTGAGACCAGCCTGGCCAGCATGGCGGAACCCCATCGCTACTAAAATACAAAAATTAGCCAGGAGTGGTGGCGCATGCCTGTAATCCCAGCTACTCCGGAGCCTGAGGCAGGAGAATCGCTTGAACCCAGGAGGCGGAGTTTGCAGTGAACCGAGACAGCGCAACCGCACTCCAGCCTGGACGACAGAATGAGACTCCGTCTCAAAAAAAAAAAAAAAAAAAAAAAGCGAGGGCTGGAAGTCTGGAGCAGGTGCGCGGCTGCAACGGCAGCCGCGGGAAGCTCGGGCCGGCAGGGTTTCCCCGCACGCTGGCGCCCAGCTCCCGGCGCGGAGGCCGCTGTAAGTTTCGCTTTCCATTCAGTGGAAAACGAAAGCTGGGCGGGGTGCCACGAGCGCGGGGCCAGACCAAGGCGGGCCCGGAGCGGAACTTCGGTCCCAGCTCGGTCCCCGGCTCAGTCCCGACGTGGAACTCAGCAGCGGAGGCTGGACGCTTGCATGGCGCTTGAGGCAAGTTCGGGGCTCATTTTGGAAGTTTTCTTAATTCTTGCCTACCCGCATTGTATTTTCACAGAGATTCCATCGTGCCTGGCTCACATAAGCGCTTCCTGGAAGTGAAGTCGTGCTGTCCTGAACGCGGGCCAGGCAGCTGCGGCCTGGGGGTTTTGGAGTGATCACGAATGAGCAAGGCGTTTGGGCTCCTGAGGCAAATCTGTCAGTCCATCCTGGCTGAGTCCTCGCAGTCCCCGGCAGATCTTGAAGAAAAGAAGGAAGAAGACAGCAACATGAAGAGAGAGCAGCCCAGAGAGCGTCCCAGGGCCTGGGACTACCCTCATGGTCATTAGACCCCTCCCGTTTTCCTCTTCTTGGCCCTCAGCATTTTTTTCTCTTCCCCTTATAGGCCTGGTTGGTTTACACAACATTGGACAGACCTGCTGCCTTAACTCCTTGATTCAGGTGTTCGTAATGAATGTGGACTTCACCAGGATATTGAAGAGGTAAGACTGTTCTTCAGGCTGATGAGCATTTGTAAGGAGGTTTCTGGCTGTTCTTGTGTGGCAGGATCACGGTGCCCAGGGGAGCTGACGAGCAGAGGAGAAGCGTCCCTTTCCAGATGCTTCTGCTGCTGGAGAAGATGCAGGACAGCCGGCAGAAAGCAGTGCGGCCCCTGGAGCTGGCCTACTGCCTGCAGAAGTGCAACGTGCCCTGTAAGATACCCTCCCACTGGGCTCCTGGCTGCACTAATTGGCTGTTCCTTTTCTCTGTGGCCAGTGTTTGTCCAACATGATGCTGCCCAACTGTACCTCAAACTCTGGAACCTGATTAAGGACCAGATCACTGATGTGCACTTGGTAAGAACCTAGAACCAGAGCACTCGGAAGCTCCCATCTCACCTCTCCGCTCTCCCTCTTGCAGGTGGAGAGACTGCAGGCCCTGTATACGATCCGGGTGAAGGACTCCTTGATTTGCGTTGACTGTGCCATGGAGAGTAGCAGAAACAGCAGCATGCTCACCCTCCCACTTTCTCTTTTTGATGTGGACTCAAAGCCCCTGAAGACACTGGTAAGGGGATTCTCTTGGTATTTGCTGCCCCTCTGCTTTTTCCCTGTTCTCTTGGGTGGGACAGGAGGACGCCCTGCACTGCTTCTTCCAGCCCAGGGAGTTATCAAGCAAAAGCAAGTGCTTCTGTGAGAACTGTGGGAAGAAGACCCGTGGGAAACAGGTACTCATTCCCTAAATCAGACTCAGCTGTCCACTTCATCTCCAGAGTGATTTTGATTTTTCAGGTCTTGAAGCTGACCCATTTGCCCCAGACCCTGACAATCCACCTCATGCGATTCTCCATCAGGAATTCACAGACGAGAAAGATCTGCCACTCCCTGTACTTCCCCCAGAGCTTGGATTTCAGCCAGATCCTTCCAATGAAGCGAGAGTCTTGTGATGCTGAGGAGCAGGTGGGATGATCCCGACCTCCTTGCCATCCTGCGGGTGAACTGTCTCGTGCCTGTCTCTTTCCAGTCTGGAGGGCAGTATGAGCTTTTTGCTGTGATTGCGCACGTGGGAATGGCAGACTCCGGTCATTACTGTGTCTACATCCGGAATGCTGTGGATGGAAAATGGTTCTGCTTCAATGACTCCAATATTTGCTTGGTAAGAAACATCATCCACAATTGCCTCCTGCCGCTGCTTGACCCCATTTGTTTCTGGCTTCCAGGTGTCCTGGGAAGACATCCAGTGTACCTACGGAAATCCTAACTACCACTGGTAAGAAACAGATTTGGGTAATTGGAGTCTGACGCTGTGCTGATGTGTCTTCTCTTCTCTCTAGGCAGGAAACTGCATATCTTCTGGTTTACATGAAGATGGAGTGCTAATGGAAATGCCCAAAACCTTCAGAGATTGACACGCTGTCATTTTCCATTTCCGTTCCTGGATCTACGGAGTCTTCTAAGAGATTTTGCAATGAGGAGAAGCATTGTTTTCAAACTATATAACTGAGCCTTATTTATAATTAGGGATATTATCAAAATATGTAACCATGAGGCCCCTCAGGTCCTGATCAGTCAGAATGGATGCTTTCACCAGCAGACCCGGCCATGTGGCTGCTCGGTCCTGGGTGCTCGCTGCTGTGCAAGACATTAGCCCTTTAGTTATGAGCCTGTGGGAACTTCAGGGGTTCCCAGTGGGGAGAGCAGTGGCAGTGGGAGGCATCTGGGGGCCAAAGGTCAGTGGCAGGGGGTATTTCAGTATTATACAACTGCTGTGACCAGACTTGTATACTGGCTGAATATCAGTGCTGTTTGTAATTTTTCACTTTGAGAACCAACATTAATTCCATATGAATCAAGTGTTTTGTAACTGCTATTCATTTATTCAGCAAATATTTATTGATCATCTCTTCTCCATAAGATAGTGTGATAAACACAGTCATGAATAAAGTTATTTTCCACAAAAGGACTTTGCAGTTTTAACGGGGGGCAGTAGGG